CACACGCGCGTTCTGCAGTTGTAAAAGATTTCCCGGTGGGCAGGATCGTTTCCCCTCCCATCGCCCAGGTTTCCGAGCGGCCAAGAGACTGGCCCCCAAGCCACACTGCTAGGGAGCGCCGGGTGCCCGCGTCCTGGTCAGCGCTCTTCCCACCGCCAGCACGTGGGGCTCCCATTTCCTTCCTGGCTCTTGTCCGGTCCTCCAGCCAGCCCCGGCTCTAAGTCCGCGGCAGGAAGACGGACGCTGCGTGTGAACCCGCGGGGCCGGGCGGACCGGCGCCCCGAGCCAGACGGCGTCCCCAGGCGGGGGCCGGGTCCTCGCAGAACAGCTGATCGGGACCCTTATTTTGGCCACAGCCACAGTTGGGGGCGCCACCCAGTCCGTGCCTTCGACCTCGTTCTTGGCGACCCGGCCACCTGCGCCCCCCACCTGGCACCCTTGCCTTCCCTCCTCTCGCCCCTCCCCTCCCTCCTCTCGCCCCTCCCCTCTCCTCTCCCCTCCCCTCCCTCTCCTCTCCCCTCCCCTCCCTCTCCTCTCCCCTTTCCCTCTCCCCTCTCCTCTCCTCCCCTCTCCCCTCTCCTTTCCTCCCCTCTCCCCTCTCCCCTCCCTCTCCTCTGCCCACCCTCTCCTCGCCCCTCCCCTCTCCCCTCCCTCTCCCCTCCCCACCCTCTCCTCTCCCCTCCCCTCGCCCTCCTCTTCCTCGCCCCTCCCCTCCCTCTCCTCGCCCCTCCCCTCCCTCTCCTTTCCCCTCCCTCGCCTCGTTCCTCTCATCCCTCGTCTTGCCCCGCCCCTTTCTCCTCGCCCCCTTCTCCTCGCCCCTCCCCCTTCCCCTCGCCCCTCCCCTCCTCTCGCCGCTCCCCTACCTTGCCTCGCCCCTCCCCTCCCTCGTCTCGCCCCTCCCCTCTCTCCTCGCCCCTCCCTTCCTCGTCTCGCTCTTCCTCTCTCCTCCCCCTAGGCCACGCCCCCCACCGCCCCGCCCCCCGCCCCCCCAGCCCCGCTCCCCGCCCCCCCAGCCCCGCTGGGAGTGTCTGGGGGCCGCGCCCAGCTGGGTCGGGACGCGCTCCCTGAGCTGCCCGAGCTCCGCGGGGACTCGGGCCGGGATCCTCGGGCGGCTGCATTGGCCGGGGCCGGGGCCGGGAGCGGGCCATGATGGGCCGGCGGCGCGCCTTCGCCGTGGACGGCCGGGGTGAGTCACCCACCCCCAGGCTGGCCGGGCTCCCTGCCCAGCCTGACGCTGACTCTCCATGCAGATGGGGCTGGCGAGGGCCTGGCACGGGGCTGCATAGTGCCTGGAGTCACCAGCACCTACAGACGGATCCCCGACGCTGCCCACGGGTGCTCATCCTGGGAGAGAGGTGACAAGTTCAGAGGTGTCGGCAGGGAGGCACTCTTTCTCAAACTGGCCTCCCGGGACTCAGGAGTGGAGATGGCAGTTGGGGACAGCCCCCTGGCCGCCTTACCGGGCCTTTCTCAGGACTCCCTGGACTTTGAATCCTCAGGGAGTTCTGAGCCCCCCGCCCAGGTAGGCCGACTCCTGGCCAGCCAGAAGCTGGGGGAGGTGTTGGAGCGGTCCCGCCGGCTCCCAACAGCTCCCACCAGCTTGTCAGGACAACACCGCTCCCTGCGGCTGGCAAGCAAGCCTGAGCGTGAAGTGCCCCTTGGAGCAGGGCAACAGGAGTCCATGGAGGCAGACACAGACCTAGAGGCAGGCCTGGAAGAAGAGGCGGTGAGTGCTCACTCTCAGGCTGGGTTTAAGAGTGAAATCTCCCCTATCTCACAATGTCCCACAGGTGGGGGGCCTGGGGCCTGGAGCCTGGGCCTGCCTCCCCGGGCAGGGTCTTCGCTATCTGGAACACCTGTGCCTGGTGCTGGAGCAGATGGCAAGGCTCCAGCAGCTCTACCTGCAGCTGCGGATCCAGAGGCCCCCAGGGGTGAGTGAGATTCGAGTGGGGGAGGGAGAGGAAGGCCCTGATCACCTGTCTCTCCTGTGCATAGGATCCCGGCGAGGAGGAGTCGACCCGAGCCCCTTTACCGTCCCCGTTACACACCCCAGGCAATCGGGGGCAGGGGCCATGGGAGCTGCTAAGCCAGACAGAGCACACAGGTGAGGGGCCATCGTGTCTCCCTTTGTCCTGCTGGCCCTGGCCAACCTGACTGTCTTTCTGAAGGAGCAAAGGCTGCTTCACCCCCAAAGGTGGAGGTGCCCAGTGCCAACCCTCCCAGGCTGCCAGAAACCCCAGTGGAGCCAACGTACCACTTGCCATCCTCCCAGGGACACAAGGTAGGGGACAGGTATATGTGGGGCAGGTGGTGGGGCTCTGGGTGACCCCTCATCCTCTGCTCAGCGGGATATCTCCCACTGGGACAAGGTCAAGGTCCTGCTCAACCGGATCTGCCGGAGAAGCCACCACCACCCTGAGCCCCCTGCCCCTCCTGATGGCTCTGACCCCAGGTGAGCCCCGTGCCCAGCCCAGGTTAGGGCACTTCTAGCCTAATGTCTTCTTTTCATTCCACAGGATCGAGTCCAGGGACCTCCCTGAAAGGCCTCAGTGCCGCCCCCACCGGAAGACCTTTATGCCATCATTAGTGGTTAAGAAGCAACGAGCAAAAAACCTTTCTGTAGGCTGAGACCTCTCGGTGCACCTGGTGACCCTGGGTGGAGGGGACTTGCTGTGAAGTCTTCCTCGCCCTCTGCCCTCTTGCTGCTTCTCCACATTGCCAGGAAAAGCTGCTGACGCCTGCCCTCCTCTCTTGAGTCGAGGGCTGAATCTTTCTCCTCTAAGCAGTCTGGTCAGGAACCTTGGTTTCTTGAGAGGCCCCCAAGATGCCGCAGCTCCAGGGCTCTTCCTCCTCACCAGAAATCCCTGGGCTTCCACAATGTGAACTCACTCATTGTCAGGTGTCCGTGGAGTGTTTTTGGCATGGTGACCTGTCTGGGCCCAGCATGTTGCAGATGTGTATTTATGCGCAATGGTATGCATATCTCTGTGTGACTGTCAGTGTTGCAAGCTGGCTGGATCCAACCATCTCTTCTGAAATAATGCATCCAAAGGGTTGATATTCTGGGGGAGGTCACTGCAGAAGGATGGAACTGACCTTTATTCCCCAGTGGGCAGTTACTGAGCTTTCCTCCTCAGAGCCATGCTGGCAGCCCTGGGACAGAGAACGGTGTGGCTTTGGCTGCCTCTGCATGGAATCTTGCCCCGGACTCCTGAAGACTGCACAAGGAATGAGGAAGATCAGGGACAACCTGGGAACTGAATAACTTTCAAAGCCAGTGCTCAGCTTCTCTGCTCCGTACTAGCGTTTACAGGTCTTAATTCAAACCAGATGCCTGTACTAGTTTTTAGACCCCAAGTCAACCTTTCTGAGCCACAGCTTCCCGCTGGGAATAATGATGCCTGCCCTATCTACCTCACAGACTTGTTATGAGGATAAAGTGAGATTAAACTGCCTCAAAGTGCTTTGTAAACCTCAGGTGAATAGGAAAGGGGAA